GAGATGATCAAAAATATTTGCTGAAGAAATATATTTCTCCTTTTTCATTCACTCACTAATTGAGAATGTCTTTGCACAAAACACATTGCAAAAACATTTTCAAAAAAATTCCTAATTTCTAGAATTGATAGGAAAAACAATATGGCTACAGCATTGGAGAGAGAGAGAAAGGAGAGAGGAGAAAGGAGAGAGAGAGAAAGGAGAGAGGAGAGAGACAGAGGAGAGAGAGAGAGGATAGAGGGGAGAGAGAGAGAGGAGAGAGACAGAGGAGAGAGAGAGAGGATAGAGGGGAGAGAGAGGGAGAGGGAGAGAGAGGGAGAGAGAGGGAGAGAGAGAGAGAGAGAGGGAGAGAGAGAGAGAAAGAGAGAGAGAGGGAGAGAGAGAGAGAGAGCTCTTTAACGTGAGATATCCCCACAATGAAGCAAATCGCCCAGTTATCAAAGTGAGCTATCCTTAGGAGTTGTCAGAAAATGCATCAGGATTATCAGAGAAAAGTATCAGAAAGATTTTTTTTTCTGATACGTTGTATAAAATAAACAAACTGAAATTCAATAACATATAAGGAATTCTGTCTGGGCTCTGAAGACAATCTCTCTCTGCATATTGAGTTCTTCAAACATTGTAGCCTCTTTATGGTCTCTGAGAAATAACTACCTTAAACCCATAATCTTTAATACTTCCTAAACTTTCTTAATAAGAGAAGCTCTATTCCTGACACTACCTCTCATTTGCAAGGTCAAATCATCATTAGTTTTGTAGTCTATTAACTGGGTTTGCTTAGGTCAGGCATTATTATTACTAACCTTATTGTTAATATTCTAACCATAAGAATTAAACTATTAATGGTGAATAGAGTTTTTCACTTTAACATAGGCCTATCCCACTGGTGGGATACGAGCCAATTCGAAAGAAAAGTCAGTCATGTGCTTTTCAGAGGATGAAAGCTTAAGATAAAGACTAAAAGTGTTTGATGCTGGAGGTGGGAGTGGTATTATATAGGTCTCAGCCAAGACATGTGATAATCACTGTAGTAGTAGCTGGAAAGAGAAATCTGTGACTCCAATTAGCCAGTTCCTGCAGACCTTGTGAGGACTAGAGGAAGAATGCTCCTGGCTGTTTTGTACTGCCTGCTGTGGAGTTTCCAGACCTCCGCTGGCCATTTCCCTAGAGCCTGTGTCTCCTCTAAGAACCTGATGGAGAAGGAATGCTGTCCACCGTGGAGCGGGGACAGGAGTCCCTGTGGCCAGCTTTCAGGCAGAGGTTCCTGTCAGAATATCCTTCTGTCCAATGCACCACTTGGGCCTCAATTTCCCTTCACAGGGGTGGATGACCGGGAGTCGTGGCCTTCCGTCTTTTATAATAGGACCTGCCAGTGCTCTGGCAACTTCATGGGATTCAACTGTGGAAACTGCAAGTTTGGCTTTTGGGGACCAAACTGCACAGAGAGACGACTCTTGGTGAGAAGAAACATCTTCGATTTGAGTGCCCCAGAGAAGGACAAATTTTTTGCCTACCTCACTTTAGCAAAGCATACCATCAGCTCAGACTATGTCATCCCCATAGGGACCTATGGCCAAATGAAAAATGGATCAACACCCATGTTTAACGACATCAATATTTATGACCTCTTTGTCTGGATGCATTATTATGTGTCAATGGATGCACTGCTTGGGGGATCTGAAATCTGGAGAGACATTGATTTTGCCCATGAAGCACCAGCTTTTCTGCCTTGGCATAGACTCTTCTTGTTGCGGTGGGAACAAGAAATCCAGAAGCTGACAGGAGATGAAAACTTCACTATTCCATATTGGGACTGGCGGGATGCAGAAAAGTGTGACATTTGCACAGATGAGTACATGGGAGGTCAGCACCCCACAAATCCTAACTTACTCAGCCCAGCATCATTCTTCTCCTCTTGGCAGGTAAGATATGCTAGATATACGATGTCAGAGTACAATTTGTTTAACATGAGGGTGTTTTGTACAGATTGTCTGTAGCCGATTGGAGGAGTACAACAGCCATCAGTCTTTATGCAATGGAACGCCCGAGGGACCTTTACGGCGTAATCCTGGAAACCATGACAAATCCAGAACCCCAAGGCTCCCCTCTTCAGCTGATGTAGAATTTTGCCTGAGTTTGACCCAATATGAATCTGGTTCCATGGATAAAGCTGCCAATTTCAGCTTTAGAAATACACTGGAAGGTAATCTCTTTCTTTTCACTTTTAATTTTTTTACATATTTTTTTCATTTTTTTTTAATGAACAGGATTTGCTAGTCCACTTACTGGGATAGCGGATGCCTCTCAAAGCAGCATGCACAATGCCTTGCACATCTATATGAATGGAACAATGTCCCAGGTACAGGGATCTGCCAACGATCCTATCTTCCTTCTTCACCATGCATTTGTTGACAGGTTGGTTAATATTTCTTTATAAATAACGTGCTTTTCTTAGTCTGAATAACCTTTTCCTCTGCAGTATTTTTGAGCAGTGGCTCCGAAGGCACCGTCCTCTTCAAGAAGTTTATCCAGAAGCCAATGCACCCATTGGACATAACCGGGAATCCTACATGGTTCCTTTTATACCACTGTACAGAAATGGTGATTTCTTTATTTCATCCAAAGATCTGGGCTATGACTATAGCTATCTACAAGATTCAGGTAAAGTTTACTTTCTTTCAGAGGAATTGCTGGCATATGCTCCACCTCTTTGTTCCTTCCCTAGTGTCCCAATGGATACTTTTTACTACAAAGGCAACAAAATTTCCTGGATGAGCCAGGGGAGAAGAGGCTCAATGAGTCATATTAGAAGCTTGAAGGTATTTATTTCCAATTAAATTTAAAGAAACAAAATAAAAACAATGGGATGTCTTTTTATTTCAGACCCAGACTCTTTTCAAGACTACATTAAGTCCTATTTGGAACAAGCGAGTCGGATCTGGTCATGGCTCCTTGGGGCGGCGATGGTAGGGGCCGTCCTCACTGCCCTGCTGGCAGGGCTTGTGAGCTTGCTGTGTCGTCACAAGAGAAAGCAGCTTCCTGAAGAAAAGCAGCCACTCCTCATGGAGAAAGAGGATTACCACAGCTTGTATCAGAGCCATTTATAAAAGGCTTAGGCAATAGAGTAGGGCCAAAAAGCCTGACCTCACTCTAACTCAAAGTAATGTCCAGGTTCCCAGAGAATATCTGCTGGTATTTTTCTGTAAAGACCATTTGCAAAATTGTAACCTAATACAAAGTGTAGCCTTCTTCCAACTCAGGTAGAACACACCTGTCTTTGTCTTGCTGTTTTCACTCAGCCCTTTTAACATTTTCCCCTAAGCCCATATGTCTAAGGAAAGGATGCTATTTGGTAATGAGGAACTGTTATTTGTATGTGAATTAAAGTGCTCTTATTTTAAAAAATTGAAATAATTTTGATTTTTGCCTTCTGATTATTTAAAGATCTATATATGTTTTATTGGCCCCTTCTTTATTTTAATAAAACAGTGAGAAATCTACATTAACTGACTCCTTTAGGCTTCAGAAACAC